CCTCAGCCTCCCAAAGTGCTGGGATTACAGGCGTGAGCCGCGGTGCCCAGCCTGCACTACTATTATCATACAATTTACTTCTACATTTGCTATAAATTCCTTAATACATTGTTATTATTTTTGCTTTAGGTAATCAACTATCTTTTAACTTGATTCAAAAATAAGAAAAAAATTACCTTCTATTTCCTATTTCTGGTGTCATTTATTCCTTTGTGTAGATCCGTATTTCTGCCTGAAGAACTTCCTTTAACATAAAGGTCCCCAACCCCTGGGTCACAGACCGGTTAGGAACCACGCCACACAGCAGGAGGCGAGCGCTGGCGGGCGGGCAAGGGAAGTTTCATCCGTATTAATTCATCGTGGTCTGAGGCTGAAGACCGCGACATACTCTGGTTCTGACCTATGCGTTCCTTCCACGCCCCTTATCCCACCAGAGTGTGAGCTCCATGGGGTGGGAATATTCTGGAACGTCTGCTGGTTTTATTCTTTGCCTTCTCCCCAACTAGGACCTGGCACAGGAGGGTGCGCATTACCTCTCGGCAAACAGAACAACTAACTGGCCTAGTTTGCTGGGGACCGAAGGATTTCCTGGAACCGGAGCCCGCTTGCCCAGCAGGCATGGTGTATTCTGTACCTCAGGCCCGCAAAAATGTTTTAAAGAAAAAAATGAGCTTTAGGGTAGAAGAAAAGGTTTTATTTTTCTTTCTCACATTGGAAAAAATGAAAACTTTCGGACCCATGAAATTTTATTACATTTTGCCAAAAACAGAACCAATAACATAAGTATTCAAAGTTATGTAAAGATAATTATTTAATATGAACATTATGATGGTGAGAGGGACCACGGAGCAAGGGGCTGCCTTGCAGGCCTGCCTTCCAGCTTTGCTACAGGGACCAGAAGCGGGAGCTGAGCGCAGGGGAGGCAGGCGGAGGCCATGGGCAGCGAGGCGGGTGCGCCAAAGGGCGCCAGTTCCGGAGCTGCTGGGCCTGGGCTGCAGGAGGGCGGAGCTGGGGCCGCAAGGCTGGTGCCGGCCGACAAACGACGCGGCGCGGGCGAGTGGGCGGAGGCGGCTGCGGGGAAGGCTGGGCTGCCGCGGGACGCGGTGAAGATAGCCTGCGGAGTGTCCGGGCTGAACACGTGAGTCTGAGGGTCGCCAGGGAATCACTGCGCTGACCACCTGTCTTTGCCACCTGCTGTGCAGGGTTGCAGCACTCCCAGTAGACCAGGAGCTCCGGGAGGCAGGGCCGGCCCCACGTCCTCTGCGCACCACCCTGAGTTGGATCCTCTGTGCGCCACCCCTGAGTTGGATCCAGGGCTAGCTGCTGTTGACCTCCCCACTCCCACGCTGCCCTCCTGCCTGCAGCCATGACGCCCCTGCTCACCCTGATCCTGGTGGTCCTCATGGGCTTACCTCTGGGTAAGATGGACAAAGGACAGAGGGATGGGCAGCCGTTCCCTTCCCGCCCATCTGCCAACCCCAGCCCAGGCCTTGGACTGCCACGTGTGTGCCTACAACGGAGACAACTGCTTCAACCCCATGCGCTGCCCGGCTATGGTTGCCTACTGCATGACCACGCGCACCTGTGAGTCTGGGGGCCCTGCGTGGCCCTGCCTGCGGAGCTGGCTCACCGCCCCGCCCCTCTGCAGACTACACCCCCACCAGGATGAAGGTCAGTAAGTCCTGCGTGCCCCGCTGCTTCGAGACTGTGTATGATGGCTACTCCAAGCACGCGTCCACCACCTCCTGCTGCCAGTACGACCTCTGCAACGGCACCGGCCTTGCCACCCCGGCCACCCTGGCCCTGGCCCCCATCCTCCTGGCCACCCTCTGGGGTCTCCTCTAAAGCCCCCGAGGCAGACCCACTCAAGAACAAAGCTCTCGAGACACACTGCTACACCCTCGCACCCAGCTCACCCTGCCTCACCCTCCACACTCCCTGCGACCTCCTCAGCCATGCCCAGGGTCAGGACTGTGGGCAAGAAGACACCCGACCTCCCCCAACCACCACACGACCTCACTTCGAGGCCTTGACCTTTCGATGCTGTGTGGGATCCCAAAAGTGTCCGGCTTTGATGGGCTGATCAGCCCCTCGCCTGTCCAGGGCTATTTATGGGGAGGGGCCCAGTCAGGCAGGGAGCACTGAGCAGATGGGAGCTGTGGCCAAGCCCACCTTCTGGGAAGCCCTAGGAGAGGCCCCTGCCTCAGTCTGCCCCTGGTGTGCTGGGGCAGGGGGAAGACAAGGAATGCCCGCAGGTGGGGTGGTGGGGAGACTCTTAGGAGGAAAGGCTCCTCCAGGCCTAGTCACGCTTCCTACTGAGGCCAGGAGCTGCCAGGACCGGTACGGGATCAGGGCTGTGGGAGGAGGGCCTTTGGCACCGGCCCCTGTGCTAGGAAGTCTGCCAGGCCCGAGTTGGAGCCACCCCCTGCAGGGGAGGGGGCGGCTCTGCCTCAGCAGGCCCCAGGGCCCCCGAAGTCACAGAAGCTTTTTCGGGTCCAGCAAGGGGTGTGTGTCCTCTCAGTCAAACCCCTTGACGTTTCCCACCCCCTCACGGGGAGGGCACCAGGCCTGAAGCTGGCAGGAGCTAGGGCCATGCTATATTTGGTGGGTCCTGGACGCTGACCCGGCCAGCGCTATTCTGGGCAGGGAGGGAAAGGGGCAGAGCAGGTGGTCCCCCGAGTCCTGGTCCCCAACCACAGCAGGACCCAGCCGAGCAAGGCAAAAGACGCAGGACTGGGGGATGCGCGCACAGGCTGGGGGTTGGGAGCAGCCTGGGGCCGGCGCGGGCCTGGGCGTGGGAAGGCGGAGCATGCCACCCTCTCGTGGCCGTGCGGGGGCGGGAGTGGGGAGGGTGGGGTGGGGAGGGCGGAGACCCAGCCCCTCCCCCGCAGCGGGATGCGCACAGTGAGTGGGTCCCTCCATCACCTTCCACCTGGGGATGCACCCACTGGGAGGGCAGGGTGGAAGCCCCAGCTGGGTGTGTGGACTCCCAGGGACCCCACCCCAGGCCTGGGAAGCAGGGGTCAGCCCAACACGCACCAATCCATCCCCGATGCAGGTAGCCCAGGGAGCACCTGCCCCTGCTGTGAATGGGGCATTCGGGGGCGTGAGACCTTTTGGTGCCAGCGGTCACGCTGCACCTGAGGCCCCCACCTGACCAGTGCTCCCAGCTCTGGTGTCCTGAGAAACCCTTCAAGCCATCCCGCATGGGCAGGATGGTGACATATCCATGTGGTAGGATTGTCCCGGCCCCAAAGTATGGCCCTGGTCAGGGGAGCCCCTGCTGGAAATTGCATCTCCAGAGCTTTGATGCAGGACCCCTGGGGGATCAGGGAATGAGGGTCTCCACCCCAGGGGTCTCCTTGCAGTGAGTCTATATGCAGGCCTGCGTTCTGCTCCTGGGGCTGGTTCTGAGTGCCCAGCTTCAGTCTCCTGAGAACATGAGGATGGGAGGGGGCAGAGTCTTGCTGAGGGCACACCCAGTTCCCGCTGGAGGAGGACAGTGCCAGTCTTCTGCAAAGGGACCTTGGGTGGGAACGGGCCCGGAGCGGGAGGAACGTGACTCCCCAGAGGGAAGATGGGCATCATACTGGGCCCAGAGCTGGGAAGGAGTTGCTGCCAGCACAGGGTGGGCCTGGACTCCCCTCGCCCCTACCCCCAGTGGTTGTGGCTGTAGCCCTAAGCCTGGAGAGCAGGACCGGCCCGGGGTGTCTGGGAGGCTGCCAGGTGCCTCCCAGAGCTCCCAAGGGCCCCCACCTGCAAGTGCCAGCCTCAGGGCAGTGCCCAAATGAGGCCCTCTCAGCTGCAGCCAGCGATGCCTTGGGATGCTTACCGGGAGGGAGGCGGCTTTGGGCTCCTAAGTCCTTGGGAGAGGCTGGGAGCAGTCACTGCGCGGCTTGCGCAAGCCCATTGTCGGGTTGGGTGGCTTCCTCAGCCAGGGCTGGGAGGGACTCCAGGATCAGGTCCTCCCTGTCTCGAGTCTCAGTGGGGTGATGGGGAGGAGACCTGGCCACCCATGGCTCAGGGGCAGCTGAGAACAAGGACCTGCTGGAGCTGGAAGTGCTGTGGTGTTGAGGGGTGGGGTGGGCAGCTTCTCACACCTGCCTCCTGCCTCCTTCTGTCCACCTTTCCACCACCCTGACCTGTCCCAGCCCCACACATGGTTCTGCCTGGCTGGCCTGCCCTTGGCACCTGGCGTAGAGCACACAGAAGGCACTCAGCTAATGCTGGGCAGGCCCACTCATGGGGAGTGCGTGGCTGTGCAGCACCAGGGAACCGGCACAGCAGCGCCGGCAGAAATCACAGCAGTAAACTTGTCCGGGTTGTATGCATCAAGGTGGCGATGGACGTGGGTCCCCCCACTGCACTGTGGCCCTGAGCACTGTATAGCAGCCCGGCAATGGGAGCCATTATCTTGCCCCTTTGACAGAGGAGGACACAGAGGCACAGGGAGGTGAAGTAGCTGCCCCACACTAGTGCCTCCTCGCTCACTCACCACCCCCTGCACCACAGTGCAGCCGCTTCTCCCACCAGCTGGGGTTCCTTGGACCCCCAAGCCTGGGAAGGGGGAGGTGAGTTTACAAAATGGAAAGCTTAAAAGGAGAAAAGTGGAACCAGAGGTTTGAGAAGCCCTGAGTGGTAGAGTAAGGCCTCCAGCGCTGCCTCTGGGTGCAGGGCAGAGTGGCAGAGGAGAGGGGGAGAGGCACTGGGCACCATGGGGGCCCAGTTCCCACTTCGGGGATCTCTCTCGCAGAACCGAGGGTCCCCTTCATGGGGGTAGATGCCCAGGGCTAGCTGTTGCCACTGTCTGTGTGGACCTGAGTCCTGGACATGCCCGAGTGACTCAGGAGTGGCTGCTTGGGCGGGCTCTGTCACCCTAGGATGTTATACATTCTGGGAACTGGACAGGAGTGGCTGCTTGGGCGGGCTCTGGCACCCTGGGATGTTATACATTCTGGGAACTGGACAGGAGTGGCTGCTTGGGTGGGCTCTGGCACCCTGGGATGTTATACATTCTGGGAACTGCAATCAGCCACTAGAGAAGTCGGAGCTACAGGAAGTGACCCTGGGGTGGGACCTGGGGACATGGCCAGGTCAGCATGGGGACACCCGGCTCCAGCAGGAGCTCTGGTCTGTCCTGGGGTCTTTGGGGGCAGGGCTGCGGCCCTGGGCAGGCTTCCTCCAGGCGGAGGTCCTGGGGAAGTGGGGGAGCCAGGCCAGCTGCCGCCTCCCCCACTATGTAGCATCTGATTCGTCATCTCTCATGAAGGCGATTTGGTTCATAACTCTGAAACTCTGAAAAAGGTCAAAAGAAGCAGAGAGGCCCTCGGTGGATATGCCAGCTTTTCTGCCGGTGCTTTCTCCCACTACTCTGGGTGGTCTGCTCTCCTCTTCAAACCTCAGCTCGCAGGGAGGGCCTGAATCTGCCAGCCCCTCAGGATCTCCTTCCCTCTGGGCCCTCCCCAGCCTTAAGGAGCCTCCCAGACAGAAGGGTGGACAGAGCCACCTGGGCAGCCCGAGAGACACACGGGGGTCCTCCCTGTGGACAGCCCTGCCAGCTTCCGCCCAGCCCTGAGCTTCATTTGCATCTTGAGGAGTAAGGGGTGGTGAAATGGGAATGCTGGTCTGGCTCAGCTGGTCGTGGGCATAAGTGCCCGCTGAATGGATGGCATCTCTCCCTCCTGTCTTATGTTCTGGGGTCCAGGTGCTTCCCAGGGCCATGCCCCTGCTGCTAATGCTTGCCCTAACCCTTACCCTAACCAGCGTCCAGCGTCGTCTCACCGAGCCGTAAATAAATCAACAGATTCGCATTGTCTGCGCTTCTCTCCAGCCCCACTGCCTC